CTGGCACCACCTCGAGACCGGGTGGCGCGGGGCCCGGGAGCGTGGGCGCCAGAGGGGACAGGGCAGCGGCGAGCGCGCGCCTCTCGCCCCGCAGGGCGCCCGGGCAGAGGCCGACCGGCGCCCTCCGACCCCGCCGGGCCCTCCTCGCCCTGGCCCCCGAGCGCACACCTGCCCCTTCAAGCCCCGGGGCCACAGCGGCCGGCGGGGACCCTGGCGGGGGCGCGGGCCGGACTTCGGCCGAGGGGCGCTGGCCAGGGCGAGGGACGGCCTCGCAGAGCTCGGAGACGCGGCGCGAGTTTCCCCCGCGGGCCGCGCGGGCGCAGAGACCGCCGCCAGCACTCACCTGCCCGCTTCCCCTAGCGCAGCGGGAACGACGTACTCCGGCCCGGACCCCGCCGTCCGCCTCAACCAACCCCCAGGCGGTGGCGGCGGTGGCGGCGGCGGCGGCCGGACGGGAGGGGCGGGACGGCAGCCTGAGACGGCCCCGCGACCGCGGCCCAACGCTTCTCCTCCCGCCCCGGACCCCGCCCCCGGGCCGCAGCCGCCGCCGTTCATTGGCCCACGCTTCGGACGCATGGGCGCGGCCCCGCCCCGCCACCCAGCCGGCGTTCCGTTCGGGGTCCTCCCCAGCCAGTGGGCTGGCAGCTCCCGGGGGCAAGAGCGGCCGGCTCAGCCGCCGCCAACCACGATGTCGCAACTGGCTGCGTTCGCCCCCGCCAGAGCTTTGATTGGACGAATCTCGACCCGGGCCCCGCCTACGCGCCCAAGTTCCGTTAGCAGGTTCGGTTGCTCCAGAATGCCTTTTCGCCCCGAGGGGCGGGACCGACGGGATGGGCCCTGTGGCTGGCTCCTCCCTCTGTAAGCAGCAGCCACTGACCCGCGGGGCGGGCGGGGAGGAGAGCGGCGGCTCGTTCCTCTTTTGAGAGCTCTGCTTTCTTCCCATTGGTTGACAGGCATCCTACTCTCTCCGCCCCTCCGGTCGCTTGGTGGCGTCTCAGGACGCAGCGTGATGACGTAGGTCCCCGACATTCCATATACAAGATGGCCGCAGTCGGCAAGGAGAGACGTCGCTGAGGGGCTTGCCTGAAGCGAGGGGTGAGTGACCCACCGACTGAGGGCAGCGCCGCCCACCTCCCGCGTATCTGGAGGTCGGAGTAGGTTATGGCCAACCGCCGCTATCCACTGGCGGAGTCTCTCTTTCCGGATTCTGCCTCCCTCCGCTAACCTCCGGTACACATTGAACTTTGCGGGCGACGCGGGGTTTGTTGTTTTTTTCTTTCTTTCTTTCTCTCAGCATGGAGCTTTTGGAGAGTGTCTTTATTCTGAGTGAAAGAAAAGGAAGAGGATGAAAAAGCAAGAACAGTTTAAAGGAGCTCCTTCTCTCATGGACCACTTCCATCCACCCACTCCCCAAATCACAAGATGCACATTTGGTTTACATCAGTGAATTCAGTGATTTGTGCAGATGTGAATTAACCCAATCCCATGACTTGTCTAAGTGAAAGTGCCTACATGGAATAAACTGAAAAGGGGTGCTGGATGGAAGAGATGGTTAGTTTTAGAACATAAATCTTTGTCAAGATTAAGACAGGCCCAGGTTTTGCTGAAGAATGGAATCTGGACCAGCGTTAGAGGACCTGTATGTCTAGTGAAGAAAAACCAGAAGAAAGTGAGATATACTTCGTTTCTTCCAAAACTTTGCCTTTCCAACTTTGTTTTTCTCTTTCTCATAGGATTCTAACATTTTCAGAGAACCTTTTGGAAAGAACAAGCCTACTTCAATAAATGAAGGAGAATAAAGAAAATTCAAGCCCTTCAGTAACTTCAGCAAACCTGGACCACACAAAGCCATGTTGGTACTGGGATAAGAAAGACTTGGCTCATACACCCTCACAACTTGAAGGACTTGATCCAGCCACCGAGGCCCGGTACCGCCGAGAGGGCGCTCGGTTCATCTTTGATGTGGGCACACGTTTGGGGCTGTATCCTGACTCTCCTTGGAATCTGTTACAGATTATTGGTTAGAGTCCTTAACCAGAACAACAGACACTATGATACCCTGGCAACTGGAATAATTTATTTTCATCGCTTCTATATGTTTCATTCCTTCAAGCAATTCCCAAGATATGTAAGTGTTTGAATTTTATTGTAATTCTCTGTACAAAAATCAAGAACTTTTGTTTCCCTTTTAGGTGACAGGAGCCTGTTGCCTCTTTCTGGCTGGGAAAGTAGAAGAAACACCAAAAAAATGTAAAGATATCATCAAAACAGCTCGTAGTTTATTAAATGATGTACAATTTGGCCAGTTTGGAGATGACCCAAAGGTAAGAATGATAATAACTTCCTGCCTTCTGGTTTACTGTCCTAACATTTGTGATTGATTTTTAGGAGGAAGTAATGGTTCTGGAGAGAATCTTACTGCAGACCATCAAGTTTGATTTACAGGTAGAACATCCATACCAGTTCCTACTAAAATATGCAAAGCAACTCAAAGGTAAGAAGAAAGTTTTCAGAAGAATTTTTTCACTATTAATTTACCTTTTTGTCCCCATTTCTAGGTGATAAAAACAAAATTCAAAAGTTGGTTCAAATGGCATGGACATTTGTAAATGACAGGTATACATGTTCAAATGTTGATTAATTACAGTTTATCTAACCTTTTTTTTTCTTGTTGAACTAGTCTCTGCACCACCTTGTCACTGCAGTGGGAACCAGAGATCATAGCAGTAGCAGTGATGTATCTCGCAGGACGTTTGTGCAAATTTGAAATACAAGAATGGACCTCCAAACCCATGTATAGGAGATGGTGGGAGCAGTTTGTTCAAGATGTCCCGGTCGACGTTTTGGAAGGTACCAGGCATGCTAAGCGTTCTCGTGAGGGTTGTGTAAAATGTAATTGTTGGCTATCATTTAGACATCTGCCACCAAATCCTGGATCTTTACTCACAAGGAAAACAACAGATGCCTCATCACACCCCCCATCAGCTGCAACAGCCCCCATCTCTTCAGCCTACACCACAAGTGCCGCAAGTACAGCAGTCACAGCCGTCTCAAAGCTCCGAACCATCCCAGCCCCAGCAGAAGGACCCCCAGCAACCAGCCCAGCAGCAGCAGCCAGCCCAACAGCCCAAGAAACCCTCTCCGCAGCCCAGTTCTCCCCGACAGGTTAAGCGAGCCGTGGTGAGTGGGCTAAAGCAGGCCCTGGGTAGAGCAGTTAACAATTGTGTATTTTCTTTTGTAACAGGTTGTTTCTCCCAAAGAAGAGAACAAAGCAGCAGGTAATTTCCTGTTCTGATGTTTTTTTAGTTTTGAGTGGTTTTCTAATCTGCTTTTTCTTTGTAGAACCACCACCACCTAAAATCCCCAAAATTGAGACCACTCATCCACCGTTGCCTCCAGCCCACCCACCTCCAGGTAAGCATCTGCTGAAGCAGCTTGGCCAGCTGAGGCCGGGCACTGATGCGTCTCTCTCCTGCAGACCGGAAGCCTCCCCTCGCTGCTGCCTTAGGTGAGGCTGAGCCGCCGGGCCCTGTGGATGCCACTGACCTCCCCAAAGTCCAGATTCCCCCTCCGGCCCACCCGGCCCCTGTGCACCAGCCACCGCCGCTGCCACACCGGCCCCCGCCCCCACCCCCCTCCAGCTACATGACCGGGATGTCCACCACCAGCTCCTACATGTCTGGAGAGGGCTACCAGAGCCTGCAGTCCATGATGAAGACCGAGGGACCCTCCTACGGTGCCCTGCCCCCCGCCTACGGCCCACCTGCACACCTGCCCTACCACCCCCATGTCTACCCGCCCAACCCGCCCCCGCCACCTGTGCCTCCTCCCCCAGCCTCCTTCCCCCCACCTGCCATCCCACCCCCTACTCCTGGCTACCCCCCACCCCCACCCACCTACAACCCCAACTTCCCACCCCCACCCCCACGCCTCCCGCCTACCCACGCAGTCCCCCCTCATCCTCCTCCAGGGTTGGGCCTGCCGCCAGCCAGCTACCCACCTCCTGCCGTCCCCCCTGGAGGACAGCCTCCTGTGCCCCCGCCCATTCCCCCACCCGGCATGCCTCCAGTTGGGGGGCTGGGGCGGGCAGCCTGGATGAGATAACGTGAGCCTTTTTTCCCTCTTTGTTTTTTTAACAAGATTTTCTAATCGACTTGCAGAGTAGTTGAAGTGGGTAAGCAGCAGGGTACCTTGTATAATGCACGACAGTTGCAGTATGGGAAGAATGGACCGGGCCCCTGGGATAAAATCAGAGTGGTCCTCACACCTAGAGGACGGGGACAACCAGCTTTCAGAGTAGCCTCATCAGTGCCCTTGCAGTCTGACTGTGTACACTTGGTTCAGCTAATGTCTGAGAGTCCTGCACTGGGTTACTTTATACTAGTGAGGACGTTAACCAGCCATATTGGCTCAATAAATAGCTTCGGTAAGGAGTTAATTTCCTTCTAGAAATCAGTGCCTATTTTTCCTGGAAACTCAATTTTAAATAGTCCAATTCCATCTGAAGCCAAGCTGTTGTCATTTTCATTCGGTGACATTCTCTCCCATGACACCCAGAAGGGGCAGAAGAACCACATTTTTCATTTATAGATGTTTGCATCCTTTGTATTAAAATTATTTTGAAGGGGTTGCCTCATTGGATGGCTTTTTTTTTTTCCTCCAGGGAGAAGGGGAGAAATGTACTTGGAAATTAATGTATGTTTACATCTCTTTGCAAATTCCTGTACATAGAGATATATTTTTTAAGTGTGAATGTAACAACATACTGTGAATTCCATCTTGGTTACAAATGAGACTCCTTCAGTCAGTTATCCAAATAAAAGCAGTTCTGAAACTATCCCTTTCTTTGTTATGGGTGGAAGGTGGGGCTCCAGGCCTTCGCAGTCTGTGGCTTATAAAATGTGCAGAGGCCCTCCTTCCAGACCCTGGGGACGCGGGAGAGGCCTGGCTGCAGCTCACAGCAGCCACAGCCAACCCCACTGCCTCCCAAGGCACTCTGGGTGGATCCGCACAGCTGCCTGCCAAGCCAGCCTGCCCCCATCCTGTGCCTGCCTTGGTTTCCTTTGGAGGACCTGGTTGAGTTCCAAACCAGTTTGAAACTTTGAAGCCTTGCTGCGTAGAACGCACACAGGAACCCGGGGGCTTGGATTTGAAACCCTTTCCACTTCTGGCCTGTGATGAGACAGAGGCAGCTGGAGGAGCAGCGGCCTCACTGTCCACCTTGAGGGGCCACGGCTCTGTCTGTGGAAGGGGCCCCGACTGAGCCCCCATCTGCGGTGCTTGAGGGGCCTTGGCCCTGTCTCTGCCTGCTGACCCTGCCACCCACGACAGAAACAAGCACTGAGCACCCAGCCAGGAGGCTCACAAAGAGGCCTTTATTTATCTAGCTCAAAGTAGACACTATCACAATCTTGTTTGTTACTCCTTTTACTAAAATAGTTCAAATCAATGTTTTTACCACACTATCAAAAAGTTCTATTTCTTCTTGTCTCCCCACGTCAGAGTGGTTGAATAGAAGGTAGAAACAGGCCGGGAGTCCACGGGCTCCCAGCTCTAAACGGCGCCAGGGCAGGAAGGGGTGGCTCCAGGTCTCACTGTGGCACCTTCTACAGAAAATAGACGTAGCTGCCGGGCCCGGGGACAGAAACCAGACGTTCCAGTCCATCTCCAAAAAGCAGCACAAATACTTTGCCCCACAGTATGAAAAATATACACCTCTACCGCTCTGCAGTCATGCATTTAGTTTTAAGAAAAAAAAAAAATCAGTAGTATGTATCTTGTTTCCTCAAGTTTC